GTGAAACCCCGTCTCTACTAAAAACACAAAAAATTAGCTGGGCGTGGTGGTGGGCGCCTGTAGTCCCAGCTATTCGGGAGGCTGAGGCAGGAGAATGGTGCGAACCCGGGAGGTGGAGCTTGCAGTGAGCCAAGATTGTGCCACTGCACTCCAGCCTGGGCAACAGAGCGAGACTCCGTCTCAAAAAAAAAAAAAAAAAAAAAAAAATATATATATATATATATATATATATATATACTCAAGGTAGACTGTGATAAAGATACATACTGTAATTTTTTTTTTTTTTTGAGACGGAGTCTCACTCTGTCACCCAGGCTGGAGTGCAGTGGTGTGATCTCGGCTCACTGCAATCTCCACCTCCTGGGTTCAAGCAATTCTCATGCCTCAGCCTCCCAAGTAGCTGGGATTACACGAGCATGCCACCACGCCTGGATTGGTTTGTATTTTTAGTAGAGACAGGGTTTCACCATATTGGCCAGGCTGGTCTTGAACTTTGGGACTCATGTGATCTGCAGTCCTCAGCCTCCCAAAGTGCTGGGATTACAGGTGTGAGCCACCACGTCTGGCCTACGTATTGTAATCTTTCAGCTAACAATTTAAAAAATTGAAACAAACAGATATAGCTAAAAAGCCAGCAGAAGAGAGAAAACAGAAGACTAAAAAATAATCACACTAAAGGAAGAATCGAGAAAAAAAGAAACAGAGACAGAAAACAAATAGCAACAGGGTACACTTAAATCTAGTCATTTCAACCATTACATTAAATATAAAAGGGCCCAGCCTTCATAGCTCATGCCTGTAACCCCAGCACTCTGGGAGCTGAGGTGGGAAGATGAGTTGAGACCAGGAGTCTGAGACCAGCCCTGGCAACATAGTGAGATCCTGTGTCTGCAAAAAAAGAAAAATTTAAATAATAAAAAATTAGCCAGGCACAATGCCATATCCCTGCATTCCTAGCTACTCAGGAGGCTGAGGTGAGAGGATCTTTTGACCCTAGGAGTTCAAGGTTACAATGAGCTATGATCATGCCACTGCAGCCCAGCCTGTGTGACTGAGCCAGACCCTGTTTCTAATACATGAATATAGAAGGACTGGATATCTCAATTTCAAAGTTCAGATTTTCAGATGAGATTAAACAATAAATAAATAAACAAGACCCAACACTATGCTGCTCACAAGAACCACATTTTAGATACAGACACAACATTTAGGCAAAAGTATAGATGTAAATGTGCCATGCAAATACTAATCCTAAAAGAGTTGGTATGCCCATATTAATATTAGATAAAGTGGTCTTCAGAACAGGAGTACTGCCAAAGATAAAGGTGTCGAGTCATAATCAAAATAGGCCAGTTCATAAAATTAACAATCTTAAATGGGTGAACCTAGTGAAACTTCAAAATGTGTGAAACAGATATCAACAGAGTAAAGGTGACGATCATCAGATCTACTTTTCAAGTGTATGTGGAACATTAATCAAGATAGATTAAATACTGGACCATAAAATAATTCTCAATAAATATAAAAGGATTTAAATCATAGACAGTTTGTACTCTGAGCAAAATAGGACTAAATTAAGTCAATAACAAAAATATATTCAGAAAAACCTTAATATTTGGCAATTGAGCAAATAACTTTTAAATAAAAATGGATATAGGAATTCTCAGATCTATATTTAAATTTTTAAATTGTGTTAAAATTTTAACTTTAAGTATATAATTCAGTAGCATTAAGTACATTCCCAGTTTTGTACAACCAGCATCTTCATTTCTATCACAAACAGAAATAAAGTACCCATTAAACAATAACCCAGCATTGCTACCTCTCCCCAGTCTCTGGGAAACACTAATCTTCATTCTATTTTCACAAATTTGCCTATTCTAGATATTTCATATCAGTGGAATCATACAACATCTGTCCTTTCGTGTCTGGCTTACTTCACTCAGCATCATATTTCCAAGTTTCACCCATGTTGCATGTATCAGAACTTCATCCTCTTTAATGGCTGAATAATATTCTATTATTTATGTATCATATTTGTGTATCCATTCATTTGTTGATGGACACGGGTTGTCCGTGCCTTTTGGCTATAACGAATAACGCTGCAATTAACTTGGGTGTAAAAATATCTGTTCCAGACCCTGCTGTCAATTTTTTTGTGTGTGAATAATACCTAGGAGTGGAATTTCTGTTTCTCTGTGTGATTCTGTGAGGAACCACCAAATTGTTTTCCACAGCAAGTGCATCATTTTCTATTCCTAGCAGTCAGTTCACGAGGGCTCCAATTTCTCCACCTCTTTAGCAACATTTATTTTCTGTGTCGTTGTTATGAAAGCCTTACTAGTGGATGCAAAGTGGCATCTCGTTTTGATTTTGTCTTGCATTTTATTAATGAATAATGGTGCTTAGCATCTTTTCTTGTCCTTCATAGACATTTATGTATCTTCTTTGGAGAAATGTCTATTCAAGTCCTTTGCCTATTTTTTAATTGGGATGTTAGAAATTCTGTTGTTGAGTTGTGGGATATTAAGCTTTTATCAGATACACACTTTGATTTTATCAGATACGTATTTTCTCACATACTATGGGTTGTCTTTTCAGTCCCTTGATGGTATCCTTTGATGCATAAAGGTTTTTTATTTTGATTAAATCTAATTTATGAGTATTTTCTTTTGTTATCTGTGCTTTTCTGTCATACTTCAAAATACACTTAAAACTCAAAGGTCATAAAGGTTTACCTTGTGTTTTCTTCTAAGAGTTACATATTTTTAGTCCTTACATTTAAGTCTTTTATTAATTTATAATTAATTTTTGTATATACTGCAAGGTAGGGTTCTAACTTCTCTCTTGTGCACTGACATCCAGCTGTTGAAGAGACTGTTCTTTCCTCCCTTGACTAGACTTGGCCACCTTGTTGAACAGTCATTGACCATATATGTGAGGACTAATTTGTAGGATCTCAAATCTATTCTATTCTATTGGTCTAAAAGTCTATTGGTCTTATGCCAGTACCACACTCTCTTGATTACTGTAGATTTGTAATAGGTTGTGAAACTGAAAAATGTGAGTTTTCCAATATTCTTTTTCAAGACTGTTTTTGTCTGTCAGATCCTTTGAATTTTTGTATGAATTTTAGAATGAGTTTCTTTGTTTCTGCAAAGATGCCTTTGGGATTTTGATGGTATTGCATTGAATCTGTAGATTACTTTAGATGGTATTGTCATCTTAACAATATTGTCTTACAACCCGTGAACACAGAATGTCTTTCCAGTTATTTCCACTCTCTTTAGTTTTTTTCAGCAAAGTTTTGTGTATACCACCATGATTAGATTTATGCCTGAATAACTTATTCTTTGATGCTATTATAAATGGAATTTTTTAAATGTTTTCATAGTTCTTTACAACTATATAGAAATATAGCTCATTTGCATATGTTTGTTTTGCATCCTGCCTCTTTTATTAGTTATAATCGGTTTTGTGTTTTGTTTGGAGCTTTATACACATAAGATCATGTGTAGATATAATTTTACTTCTATTTTTTATTTCTAATTTAGATGCCTTTTATTTCTTTGTCTCGCCTGATTGCTCTGGGTAGAACTGCCAATGCTATGTTGAATACAAGTGGCAAATGCACCATCCTTGTCTTGTTCTAGGTGTTAGGAAAACAGCTTTCAGTGTTTCATCATTGATCATGATATTAACTGTTGGGTTTTTATACATCCCATTGTCAGGTTGCAGAAGTTCCCTTCTATGCCTAGTTTATTGAGTATTTTTATTATAGAAGGGTATTGTATTTCATCAATGTTTTTTCTTCATCAATTGAAATAATCATGTGCGTATTCATTTTACTGTTACAGTACATTATACTGATTGATTTTTTTATATGTTGAGCCACCCTTGCATTTTGGGGATAAATCTCACAGGGTGATAGTTTACAATCCTTTGATTATACAGTATTGCTGCTAGTATTTTGGTAGTATTGCTAGTATTTTGCAGAGATTTTTGCTTATATATTCATAAGGGATATTGTGCTGTAGTTCTCTTTTTTGTGCTCTCCTTGGCTTTGGTATAAGGATAATGCTATTATCAAAAAATGAATTAGCAAGTATTCCTTCTTCACATATTTTGTCAGAAGACTTTGAGAAGAAATGGTATTAATTCTTCTTTAAATGTTAGGTTGACTCACCAGTTAATGCAGCTATTTGGTCATAAATGTTTCTTTGTTAATCGCTTTCGATTACTAATTCAATCTCTTAGGTTATAGGTCTATTCAGATTTTCTCTTTCTTCTTGAACCACTTTAGTAGTTTGTGTCTTTCTAGCAATTCGTCCATTTCATCCAGGGCACCTAATTTGTTGTTAGACAGTTGTTCACAGTATACTCCTGTAATCCTTTTGTATTTCTGTAAAGTTGGTAGTAATGGCTCTGCTTTCATTTATTATTTTAATAATTAGTCTTCCATCTTTTGCTCAGTCAATATAGTGAAAGGCTTGATCTTTCAAATAATCTATGTTTATTTATTCTACTGCTCTCCAACATTCTATTTTATTGATTTATGCTCTAATTATGCTCTTTATTATTTCTTTCCTTCTGCTAGCTTTGGATTTAGTCTTTTTTTGTTTTCTTCCATTGCCTTTAGGTATAGAATGAGGATATTGATTTGAGATTTCTTCTTAAATGTAGTTGTTTATATCCATACATTTTCCCTTGAACTCTACTTTCACTGCATTCAATAAGTTTTGGTATGTTTTGTTTTTATTTTGTCTCAAGATATTTTATAATTTTGCTTGTGATTTATTTTTTCACTCACTGGTAGTTTAAGACTGTATTGTTTAATTTTCACATTTTTGTGAATTTTCCAGTTTTCACTTATTTATCTGTTGTTTCTTCCATTGTGGTTGTAAATTATATTTTGTATGATTTCAAACTTTTAAAAATGATTAGGACATATTTTGTGGACGAAGATATGGCCTATCCTAGAGAAAGTTCCATATACACTTGAAAAGAATGTATGTTCTGCTGTTGTTGGATGGACTGTTCTGTATATGTATATTAGCTCTCAATGGTTTATACTGTTGTTTAAGTCTTGTATTTCTCATAAAGCTTCTGTCTGGTTTTTCTATCCATTAATTAAAATGAGGTATTGAAGTGTCCAACTGTTACTATAGAACTGTGGGTTTATCCTTTCGATCCTGTTAATTATTTCAGCTTTACTGAGGTGTAATAGAGAAAATTGTACATGTGATGCGTTTATATGCACATTCTGAAATGATTACCAAAATGAAGTCAATTAACATGTTAATTACCTCACAGAATAGTTACCTTTTTGTGTGCATGCCTGGGATAAGAAAACTTAACTCTATCCCCTGTGACTGCAGAGTGGCCATTCCAGCTGCTCCAGGCTCCAGCAGAGGAAGACCGGGTCAGGTGGCACCAGCAGGAGGGCCCTCAGGTCTGGCGCGCACGCATTCCAGAGGCCACCCAGACCATGCTCCGCCGCCTGGGCGCCCAAGCTGCAGTCGCCCTCTGTGTGCAGGCAGCAGCTGCCTGGCAACCTCCGAGCCCGCTCGCGCTCCCAGCATCGCAGAACCAGGGCCAGGTGTCCCAGTGGCTGCAGCCAAGCCAGGCATTCTGCCCAGCGGCGGCTGCACAGGAGCAGAACCGAGAACCCGCCGCTCAACCCCACACGGGGTGACTGCCGAGTGCCCATGCCAGCGGCCCCAATCCCCCTCAGGTGGAGGAGTGGGCGGGAGGCACGACCTGGGGGCCCTCAGGCTGGGCGCGCTGGCGATCCCGAGGCCGACCAGGCCATGCACCTCCAGCCCGCCTGGGCACCCAAGCTGCAGCCGCCTTCTGTGTGCAGGCAGCAGCCTCCAGGCAACTCTCGAGCCCGCCCGCACTCCCCACATCTCAGAACCAGGGCCAGATGTCCCTGTGGCTGCGGCCAAGCCAGGCGGTCTGTCCTGCAGCAGCTGCACAGGGGCGGGAACCGGCCCTCAGCCCCATCCCCGGTGGTTGCAGAGGGCCCCTGGCTAGAGGTCTCGAGCTCTGGCAGAGGAGGAGCCGGGTGGGGGCAGGGTCTGGCGGGCTCTCAGGCCAGGGGCACTCGCGATCCAGAGGCCGCCCAGGCCATGCTCCACCACCTGGGCGCCCAGCTACAGGCGCCAGGCAACTCCCAAGCTGGCTGGCGCGCCCAGCCTCGCAGAACCGGGGCTAGATGTCGCTGTGGCTGCGGCCAAGCCAGGCGGTCTGCCCGCGGCGGCTGCACCGGGGCAGGAACCGACCCTCAGCCCCATCCCCGGTGGCTGCGGAGAGCCCCTGCCAGCGGCCCCATCTCTCTTCGGAGGAGGAGAGGAGCGGGAGTCACGGCCAGGCGGGCCCTCAGGCGGGAAGGGATGCGCGCCTGCGATTCCGGGATGTCCTGCGCGAGCCCAGGAGAACCCGCAAGCCAGCGGCGCCTGCGCCCGAGCTGCAGCCGCCCTCTGCCGTCCACGCGAGCTCGAGAGCGGCTCCCGGAGTCCGGGCTAGCGCCGAGCTGCAGGCGCGCGCCTAACCGCTTTGCTGGGCTCACGCGGTCTGAGAGGTCGGAGCGCCCAACTGCTGGCACGCGAGTAACGGCTTAGTTAAGCTCACTCGGTCTGAGAGGTCGGAGGCT